TTTTTTTTTTTTTTTATTTAAATAGAGCCAGGGTCTTGCTCTGTCACCCAGGCTGGACTGCAGGGGCACGAACCCGGCTCACTGCACCCTCCACTTTCCTGGCTCAAGCGATCCTCCCGCCTCAGCCTCCTCAATAACTGGGACTACAAGCGTGCACCACCACAGTCAGTTAATTAAAAAAAAAAATTGTAGAGATGAAGTCTCACCATTGCCTAGGCTAGTCTGGACCTCCTGGGCTCAAGCAGTTCTCCTGCCTCAGCCTCCCAAAATGCTGAGTCAATTTTTTTTTTTTTTTTGAGACAGAGTCTCACTGTCGCCCAGGCTGCAGTGCAGTGGCATGATCTCGGCTCACTGCAACCTCCACCTCCCGGGTTCAAGCGCTTCTCCTGCCTCAGCCTCCCGAGTAGCTGGGACTACAGGCGCCCGCCACCACGCCGGCTAATTTTTTTTGTATTTTTAGTAGAGACAGGGTTTCACCATTGGCTAGGCTGGTCTCGAACCCCTAACCTTGTGATCTGCCCACCTCGGCCTCCCAAAGTGCTGAGATTATAGGCGTGAGCCACTGTGCCCGGCCTCTGTTTTTTATTAAAAAAAAAAAAAGTCTACTTGTGTGAGTGCATATGAATTTGGAAAAGTGTATACCACAATGTTAATAGCTATTTTCTTTGGTTGATGGGATTATGTTTTTAGTCTTTTATCGTCATCTGATTTATATGTTCTCTCTCTTTTCTTGCTCCAAGAGCATATATCACTTGCATAATAGATTTTGGCCGGGAAAAAAAGAAGAAGCGTTTCTAAAACGACAGCCCAAAATAAGTGACCCTGTACTGATAGAGCACGCAAGCTCAGAAGTTCCCGGCGGCGGTTTCCTAGTGCGTGCGTGAGTCCCTCAGGCGGTCAGGCTCCGTGGTCAGATCCGCCAGTTCTTCAGGCACCGCCGAGGCCACCCCAGGCTCCCCGCGGGTCCTGGCGGGGGGCGGGTCCACGCCAGCCCGGAAGAGACGCAGCACCGCGCATGCTCCTTCCTTTCCAGCCCCGGTACCGGACCCTGCAGCCGCAGAGGTGAGTTTCTGTGGCGTTCGAGTTCCATCGGCTCCCATCCGGGCTATCCTGCCGCCTTAGCGGCTGCTTCTCCCCAGGATGCGGGCAGGGGGCCTCTCTCCCACTCCCCACACACCGATTTCTGAGTAGCGATAGGGGCTGGAGGCTTATTTTATGGGGTAGGGGGCCGCTGGTAGGCGAAGATTGTCCGAGGGAGAGGGGGAGGATGAAGCCAGTGAGTGGCGGAGACTTGCCAGGTGAGACTAGCGAGACGGTGTCCCACCGACACAAGTGCTCTTGACAATCGTCTCCTTCTTGCAGATGTTGATGCCTAAGAAGAACCGGATTGCCATTTATGAACTCCTTTTTAAGGAGGGAGTCATGGTGGCCAAGAAGGATGTCCACATGCCTAAGCACCCGGAGCTGGCAGACAAGAATGTGCCCAACCTTCATGTCATGAAGGCCATGCAGGTAGGAGGGTGAGGAGGAAGATGGGATGGATCTAACGCCTTAACAGTAGTTTTCTGCCTTACAGTCTCTCAAGTCCCGAGGCTACGTGAAGGAACAGTTTGCCTGGAGACATTTCTACTGGTACCTTACCAATGAGGGTATCCAGTATCTCCGTGATTACCTTCATCTGCCCCCGGAGATTGTGCCTGCCACCCTACGCCGTAGCCGTCCAGAGACTGGCAGGCCTCGGCCTAAAGGTATGGTTCCCACACAAATCCCTTCAGCTATTCCTGTGTTCACAGTGTGGTTTGATTTACATAGGTCTGGAGGGTGAGCGACCTGCGAGACTCACAAGAGGGGAAGCTGACAGAGATACCTACAGACGGAGTGCTGTGCCACGTGAGTAAATGCATCACCTATATTAGGGGTGTTGATGATTCTAAATCGATGTTTCACTTTCTAGCTGGTGCCGACAAGAAAGCCGAGGCTGGGGCTGGGTCAGCAACCGAATTCCAGTTTGTGAGTATCTTCCTATTTGTTTTCCATGAGCCCTCATGCTGATGTGATGTGCTTTCTCTTACAGAGAGGCGGATTTGGTCGTGGACGTGGTCAGCCACCTCAGTAAAATTGGAGAGGATTCTTTTGCATTGAATAAACTTACAGCCAAAAAACCTTAATCTTTTGTCCATTTTGTTTGCATTGTGCAGCC